CTCACTAAATGGCTGCTCTGTCCCACGGCATCCTATCTTCATTCCAGGCAAAAAGAAAGGGAGGAGCAAAAGCTAAAAGCCTTTCAGAAGGGCTTACTTTTCTATTTAAGAAGGAGGCCCTCCTCAGAAATTCCCACCTGCATTTCATTGGCAACATCTATGCTGCTTGGCCACCCCTAGCAGCAAACAAGGCTATGAAGTAGAGACTTTTGTTTTCCAGCTTTGACAAGTGAAAAAAGGGGAAAGTGAGTTGGATGGGTGCTGAGGAAACCAATTTATACAGTACATGTACAAGTAGCCTACACAATCACTCTGCTCACTGGCACTACAGATAAAGCACATGTTGCTATCCTAACCTAGAGGGCTCATGAGATCTAGTCCTTTCTTTTTGACCTTATATCTCTGTTCTCTTCAGCCAAACTGGGGTTTTTCGCTGTTAACATGTTCCCTTTTAAGCCTCCACCCTGTCATCCAAGTTTCACGTTCTCCCCAACCCCATTCCCAGTGTAGTAAAAGGCTCCTGGCATTCTGCCACTAAATGTGCATTAGTGTTAGAATATTCTGAGCATGAAAAAATAAAAATCACAACTGTATCTCAAACAAAAAGGATTTTTTTTTTTATTTCTCTCCCTTAAAACAATCCAGGCCAAGTGACAGGAAGGCTCCAGAATTTTCAGTGACCTGGGTTCCCTCTATTTTGTTGCTCTGCTATCTTCCACACGCAGTTTCCAGCTCAGCCAATCTCGTCTACCCTGGCACCGCATATAGTAGGCATAAACAAAACAGAGAAGTGGAGAGACTGAAGTGAAGGAAATGATTTCCGCATCCTAAGTAAGCTCTAAGGTGCTTTTCCACTTTTCACCTTCCACTTGGAATTCATAGTTCTACCTGAATTCCACTAGATGGCAGCACATACATTTATAAAGTGTATGGATGGAGCCACTAAACTCTGAAAGCAGGGAAACTACAAATCCCAGCATGCATTATTAAGCGCTTGACTTGCTTCCAGACAAAGGTTGTCTCAAGTTTGTTGCTCAAACCGAGTTCTGGAGAACGCCATCAGCTCGCTGCTTAAAGTAAGATTTCCTAATACTTTTGAAATGAAACTAGATAGAATTAAATATGCATGGATTTTATTAGGGGAAATGCTGTTGTGAGAGAGAATGAGGAGAGAACTAGGTAAGGCTGTGAGAGCCATCAGACCTCGATGCAAGTCCACCCGCGAGGGAGGAAAAGAAGGAAACCAGGTTGAGTGGAAGCATCCCAGACAGCTGTGCAGTCTAAGAGAACTTCAGCAAGGTAATAAGGAGCTTCTCTAGCCAGTCATCCGTCTCACTTTCTCCTATTCTTCACTTTATCAAAGCTGGAAACAAAAGTCTCAACTTCCAACCTCTTTGCAGCTAGGAGTGGCCAAGTAGCATAGATCTGGTGAATGAACTGCAGGTGGGAATTTCTGAGAAGGTTTCCTTCTTAAATAGAAAGGTGAGACCTCTCTGAAAGCCTTTTGGCTTTTGCAGTATAACCCATTAAACACACATGTCTTTAGATTAAACCACAGGTTCCATTATGGGTCGACTTGATGGGAAAGTCATCATCCTGACGGCCGCTGCTCAGGGGATTGGCCAAGCAGCTGCCTTAGTAAGTTATAAGTTACTATCTTTGTTGTTTGCCAAAGGATTTATTTGTACTTTGTGTCTACTAGGCTTTTGCAAGAGAAGGTGCCAAAGTCATAGCCACAGACATTAATGAGTCCAAACTTCAGGAACTGGAAAAGTACCCGGGTAAGCAACTCAGCAGCTTGAATTTGGGATTCTTAGGAATAGTGCCTCTTGTTTTATTTTTCAGGTATTCAAACTCGTGTCCTTGATGTCACAAAGAAGAAACAAATTGATCAGTTTGCCAATGAAGTTGAGAGACTTGATGTTCTCTTTAATGTTGCTGGGTAATTCATAACTTTTTAGTTTCACTTTCCTTGTTATTCTTCCATTGTTTAATCACTCTTCTAGTTTTGTCCATCATGGAACTGTCCTGGATTGTGAGGAGAAAGACTGGGACTTCTCGATGAATCTCAATGTGCGCAGCATGTACCTGATGATCAAGGCATTCCTTCCTAAAGTAAGACCACCACCACCACCACCAGGATAAGCTTTTTTTTTTTGTATTTGTTTTGTTTTGGCAGATGCTTGCTCAGAAATCTGGCAATATTATCAACATGTCTTCTGTGGCTTCCAGCGTCAAAGGTGGGTCTGTCTCCTTCCGAGGACTGCGATGCATCTTCATTTTCTTTTGGAATCTGCCTAAGAGTTATGGCAACTGATGATGAGAAACTAAGACTACCAATGTTAAGTAAGTTCAGCATTTCAATTAAGTCTCAATTACTTCAATTGTTGAACCTTTCCTCCACCCTCAGGAGTTGTGAACAGATGTGTGTACAGCACAACCAAGGCAGCCGTGATTGGCCTCACAAAATCTGTGGCTGCAGATTTCATCCAGCAGGGCATCAGGTGCAACTGTGTGTGCCCAGGTGAGTAAGGCACACCTGTTTTGTAAGCAAAGGTAACCAAGCTGAATATCCCCCTTTGATTTAGGAACAGTTGATACGCCATCTCTACAAGAAAGAATACAAGCCAGAGGAAATCCTGAAGAGGTACATCTAGCATTTAAAATGTATTTAAACCTTCACTAATGTCTGGTATGGTCTCTGGTCACAGGCACGGAATGATTTCCTGAAGAGACAAAAGACGGGAAGATTCGCAACTGCAGAAGAAATAGCCATGCTCTGCGTGTATTTGGCTTCTGATGAAGTAAGCACTATTCTTCCCAAGGAGTTCATTACATTGTTCTGTCTCCTTGTGTTTATCACTGCAGTCTGCTTATGTAACTGGTAACCCTGTCATCATTGATGGAGGCTGGAGCTTGTGATTTTAGGATCTCCATGGTGGGAAGGAAGGCAGGCCCTTCCTATCCACAGTGAACCTGGTTACGAAGAAAACTCACCAATCATCTCCTTCCTGTTAATCACATGTTAATGAAAATAAGCTCTTTTTAATGATGTCACTGTTTGCAAGAGTCTGATTCTTTAAGTATATTAATCTCTTTGTAATCTCTTCTGAAATCATTGTAAAGAAATAAAAATATTGAACTCATAGCAGGAGAATAGTTTTTAAAATAAATCTCGATTTGTTAGCATCTGTCTTAGTCACTTTGGGCTGCTATAACAAATTACCATAGATGGAGTGTCATAGACAACAAACATTTATTTTTCAGTCTGGAGGCTAGGAAGTGCAAGATAAAGGTGCCAGCAGATATAGTTTCTGGTTAGGGCCCACTTCCTGGTTTGCAGATGGTCCTCTTCTTGCTGTATCCTCACATAGCAAGAGCAGAGAAAAAAAGCGAGCGCTCATGTGTCTTTTTATAAGGACACTAATCCTGTTCATGAGGGCACTACCCTTATGACCTGATTACCTCCCAAAGGCCCCACCTCCTAATGTATCATATTGCAGGTTAGGATGTCAACACATGACTCTGGGGTGATACAAATAGGCCATTGCAGCATATACAATTAAAATGTAAATATGAAGAAAAAAGGAAGTTTTTGTTTTTTTGTGGGGGAGATGGGGGTTAAGGAAGAAGATAGTAATTTCAGGACTAGGCATGGTAGCTCATGCCTATAATTCCTGCACTTTGGGAGGCCAAGGCAGGAGGATCACTTGCGGCCAGGAGTTCAGGACCAGCATGGTTAACAGAGGCTAAGGCAGGAGGATTACTTGAGCCCAAGAGTTTGAGGCTGCAGTGAGCTGTAATCATGCCACTGCACTCCAGGGTGACAGAGCAAGACCCTGTACCTAAATAATAATAATAATTTCCACTTCATTTTTCAATATTCAAATATTTTTATATAATTCTGCATTGTTCTGTATGTAGATCCTAATTTTAAAATTTTACACCATCATAAATGAACAAAGGTAGGAAGGAGTTTGGCTTCAATAGCTTACAGTAAAAGGAGTAAAGGAGTTCAGCCTCAAAACGATATTGTTGACCTGTTATGTTATGAAAAATAATCCAGTGTTTATACTTAACGGATGCCATCCCTTATTATTTACTATTTTCTTAGTCTAACTAAACAATCTTTATTAAAATAAGCAATGATATTTGACATGGGCCTAAGAAATATATAGTTAGCTAACAATATTGTCAGTTAGAGGGATTTCTTTTCTAAATTAAGTACAGATTTCTTCACCAAACTCCAGGATAACAGAAAAGAGGACATAAAATTTGGACATAGTTTCTGGATAAATAAATGTAAATTTAAATATAAATTATGTAACAGGAAACAAACGAAATTAAAGAAAATAAATTTTTCAAGAAAAGTAAATTTATGGATGTTAATTCTGTAACATTGTCAGGGCAAAGTTTTTTGTTTTTATTTTAATTTAAGGGTTTTATGTTTGTTTTTTACTTGTTGCAACCTCAAATGACCAAATGGTATGATGCACACTGAGATACTCAATAAATGTGCAGTGATTCTTAGCCTTTTTTCCTAGAACTTTAATATTAACATGGAAAATTCTGAAATGGACAACAAAAAGATAACACTTTGTGTATGGGGAAGAATATCATGCAGTTGATGACGGTACATTAAAATTCACACAAAAGGACATTTTGACTAGCATTCAGAAAGAGTCCATTGATTATAAGATTATCTATGAGGTTTTGGACCGGGCACTACACTACCGAATTATGGCTAACTTTGGTTTGTGATCTAGACCAAGTCACCCAATCTATCTTGGATTTTAGTTTTCTGGTTTATGAAATTAAGGAGTTAAGCTAAATGACTTGGGTTTCTTTTCGTGTATCATAATCAAAATGCTGTAACTTCTCTAGTGAATTCATAGAACACTGACTCTTACAAGTATGTCATGAAATACTTTATGCTGTGAGCAGGTATACATGTATAATATATGTATAGCTATGAACAAATAAATTTTAAATAAATGCACAACGAATTCTACAAAATGGGCTCCAACATTAACAAATGATCTGAGTTAGTCTTTCTCACAGCCG